GAAGCGCCCGTTGGGCGTGTGGGTTTCTGTGTGAGTCTGAATCTGTCTGTGTGTGTTTGAATCTGTCTGTTTGTGTCTGCACTGGAACCACCCCCGCAGCGGAGCCGGGATGCTTCCTCGGGTGGAGGGTGCCCTGCTTTTCCATTTCCTCTCCTCCTCTCTGCACTCTCCCGGGAGCCACTCCCATGGGCGCCTCTCCAGCCCCTGGCCTGGAAGCACCAGGAACCCTGGGGATGGGGCAGACCCTCACAGCCCGGGGTCTGGAGCCGGTGTCGGAGCTCATCTGGGCCCATGACCTCTCCAGACATTTGGCAAAATCAAGGCCCTTAGACCAGGGACAGACCCAAGCCCAGGCCCTCCCAGAGGTCCTAGGACGCAACCCTTTGTGCCCTTGGGCTCTGGAAGAGGTTTGGGAAGGGTTTGGGGTGGAAGATGGCAAAGAGCAGCTTGGCCAGGTGAGGATGAGGCAGGGCAGACACAGGCCAGTGGGGCGTGCCATGTGCCACAGATGGAGAGGACCAGGAGCCAGTGGCCCGGCAGGCACAGCCCGGTTGGCGTGGGCCAGAGCGCCCATCACTGACCCGTGAGAACTCGACTGCCCCTGCCAGCTCTGGCACTGCCCCCTCCCAGCCGCCCCGCCCTAGCACCCTGGGGGGCACCCCGCCCAACCGTGGCCTGGTCCGGCCCCTCCCGCCCTTTGCTCCAGTTCCCGGGCTTGGCACCTATAGTGGGGGTGCCGCCCGCCTGCCAGGCTCCGGGGCCGGGCCCACGGGAGGGTGGGGCGGCTGGGAAGCTGGCACGCTGCCCCGGGGGAGCCTCTCTCGGCAGGCGCCCGGGTGCCGCGGGGGGGAGGGGGAACAAAGGGCTCATTCTCCCCGTGCGCAGCCGGTGGCATCGCCGGGGCGTTGGCGGAAGCCCCCGGGGCCCGGGAGGGGGCAGGCCCAGGCGCGGCCGCCGAATCACGGGCTCCTGTTTCCCGCAGGGTGCTGGAGGAGGAAACCGGCGGAGCAGCTTCCCCACTCTCAGTTGCGCTTCTGGCGATGGCGATCAGAGGTCCTGCTGCGCTCTCCGCCGCGCTCTACCTCCATTAGCCGCGCTGCGCGGTGCTGCGCCCTCGCCGGTGCCTCTCTCCTGGGTCCCAGGATCGGCCCCCACCATCCAGGCACGACCCCCTTCCCCGGCCCCTCGGCCTTTCCCCCAACTCGGCCATCTCCGACCCGGGGCGCGTGTTCCCCCCGGCCCGGCGCCTTCTCTCCCTCCGGGGGCACCCGCTCCCTAGCCCCGGCCCGGCCCTCCCCGCGGCGCAGCACGGAGTCTCGGCGTCCCATGGCGCAACCTACGGCCTCGGCCCAGAAGCTGGTGCGGCCGATCCGCGCCGTGTGCCGCATCCTGCAGATCCCGGAGTCCGACCCCTCCAACCTGCGGCCCTAGAGCGCCCCCGCCGCCCCGGGGGAAGGAGAGCGCGAGCGCGCTGAGCAGACAGAGCGGGAGAACGCGTCCTCGCCCGCCGGCCGGGAGGCCCCGGAGCTGGCCCATGGGGAGCAGGCGCCCGGTGCCGGCCACGACGACCGCCACCGCCCGCGCCGCGACCGGCCGGTGAAGCCCAGGTAAGCGCCAGGAGCGCGCCGTCTGGGGACACCAGAAGCTCATGCTTTGATGGTTATGCTCCAGGGACCCCCCTCTGGGAGAGCCCCATGAGGGCAGGAGAGTGATGGAGAGTACGCCCAGCTTCCTGAAGGGCACCCCAACCTGGGAGAAGACGGCCCCAGAGAACGGCATCGTGAGACAGGAGCCCGGCAGCCCGCCTCGAGATGGACTGCACCATGGGCCGCTGTGCCTGGGAGAGCCTGCTCCCTTTTGGAGGGGCGTCCTGAGCACCCCAGACTCCTGGCTTCCCCCTGGCTTCCCCCAGGGCCCCAAGGACATGCTCCCACTTGTGGAGGGCGAGGGCCCCCAGAATGGGGAGAGGAAGGTCAACTGGCTGGGCAGCAAAGAGGGACTGCGCTGGAAGGAGGCCATGCTTACCCATCCGCTGGCATTCTGCGGGCCAGCGTGCCCACCTCGCTGTGGCCCCCTGATGCCTGAGCATAGTGGTGGCCATCTCAAGAGTGACCCTGTGGCCTTCCGGCCCTGGCACTGCCCTTTCCTTCTGGAGACCAAGATCCTGGAGCGAGCTCCCTTCTGGGTGCCCACCTGCTTGCCACCCTACCTAGTGTCTGGCCTGCCCCCAGAGCATCCATGTGACTGGCCCCTGACCCCGCACCCCTGGGTATACTCCGGGGGCCAGCCCAAAGTGCCCTCTGCCTTCAGCTTAGGCAGCAAGGTGAGTGCAGGGGCAGAGAGGGTACCTGTGGCAGCTGAAGCGTAACACTTTCTCCCCTCTTTAGGGCTTTTACTACAAGGATCCGAGCATTCCCAGGTTGGCAAAGGAGCCCTTGGCAGCTGCGGAACCTGGGTTGTTTGGCTTAAACTCTGGTGGGCACCTGCAGAGAGCCGGGGAGGCCGAACGCCCTTCACTGCACCAGAGGGATGGAGAGATGGGAGCTGGCCGGCAGCAGAATCCTTGCCCGCTCTTCCTGGGGCAGCCAGACACTGTGCCCTGGACCTCCTGGCCCGCTTGTCCCCCAGGCCTTGTTCATACTCTTGGCAACGTCTGGGCTGGGCCAGGCGATGGGAACCTTGGGTACCAGCTGGGGCCACCAGCAACACCAAGGTGCCCCTCTCCTGAGCCGCCTGTCACCCAGCGGGGCTGCTGTTCATCCTACCCACCCACTAAAGGTGGGGGTCTTGGCCCTTGTGGGAAGTGCCAGGAGGGCCTGGAGGGGGGTGCCAGTGGAGCCAGCGAACCCAGCGAGGAAGTGAACAAGGCCTCTGGCCCCAGGGCCTGTCCCCCCAGCCACCACACCAAGCTGAAGAAGACATGGCTCACACGGCACTCGGAGCAGTTTGAATGTCCACGCGGCTGCCCTGAGGTCGAGGAGAGGCCGGTTGCTCGGCTCCGGGCCCTCAAAAGGGCAGGCAGCCCCGAGGTCCAGGGAGCAATGGGCAGTCCAGCCCCCAAGCGGCCACCGGACCCTTTTCCAGGCACTGCAGAACAGGGGGCTGGGGGTTGGCAGGAGGTGCGGGACACATCGATAGGGAACAAGGATGTGGACTCGGGACAGCATGATGAGCAGAAAGGTAAGGGGGCCAGGAGGGGCTGCAGGCCCTGCCCAGATTCCTGACCTCTGCATTGTCCCCTCAGGACCCCAAGATGGCCAGGCCAGTCTCCAGGACCCGGGACTTCAGGACATACCATGCCTGGCTCTCCCTGCAAAACTGGCTCAATGCCAAAGTTGTGCCCAGGCAGCTGGAGAGGGAGGAGGGCACGCCTGCCACTCTCAGCAAGTGCGGAGGTGAGCCATTGCCCCTGGACACCTCCAGTGCCTCCCTGCTCACCTCCCCCTGCCCTCTCTCCAGATCGCCTCTGGGAGGGGAGCTGCAGCAGGAGGAAGACACAGCCACCAACTCCAGCTCTGAGGAAGGCCCAGGGTCCGGCCCTGACAGCCGGCTCAGCACAGGCCTCGCCAAGCACCTGCTCAGTGGTTTGGGGGACCGACTGTGCCGCCTGCTGCGGAGGGAGCGGGAGGCCCTGGCTTGGGCCCAGCGGGAAGGTGAACAGGACCTCCTGGGTCTGCGTGGGGTCCCCTCTGACCCTGTTCTCTCCGTGGTCAGCAGGCCAAGGGCCAGCCGTGACAGAGGACAGCCCAGGCATTCCACGCTGCTGCAGCCGTTGCCACCATGGACTCTTCAACACCCACTGGCGATGTCCCCGCTGCAGCCACCGGCTGTGTGTGGCCTGTGGTCGTGTGGCAGGCACTGGGCGGGCCAGGGAGAAAGCAGGTAGGAGAGGGGCTGGGGGTGGGAGGGCGGGAGGACCTGCAGCTTTTCCCTTCCTGCCCCACAGGCTTTCAGGAGCAGTCCGCGGAGGAGTGCACGCAGGAGGCCGGGCACGCTGCCTGTTCCCTGATGCTGACCCAGTTTGTCTCCAGCCAGGGTGAGCCATCTTGGAGGGGTGGGGCGTGCAGAAACCTCCCTCTCCTGCCCACCCCCACCCCCAGCTTTGGCAGAGCTGAGCACTGCAATGCACCAGGTCTGGGTCAAGTTTGATATCCGGGGGCACTGCCCCTGCCAAGCTGATGCCCGGGTATGGGCCCCCGGGGATGCAGGCCAGCAGGTAAGACCCAGGGCATGTCACCGGTTGGGTATTGGATTGGGGGGGTGGTGGATGGGTTTAACAGAAGGAATCAACACAGAAAACGCCCCCAACTCCACAACCTTCCTGCAATGGCGACACCCACAGGACCAAGAGCATCAAAGAGGGTGAGCGGCTCCTCTTGCCCCTCGGCCTGTGCGCGAAGCCCCCCACCATCTTCCTCCCTGACAGAGACCCCCGATTCCGCTGAGACCCCAGCAGAGGACCGTGCTGGCCGAGGGCCCCTGCCTTGTCCTTCTCTCTGCGAACTGCTGGCTTCTACCGCGGTCAAACTCTGCTTGGGCCATGAGCGAATACACATGGCCTTCGCCCCCGTCACTCCGGCCCTGCCCAGTGTGAGTGAGGGCACGGAGGGAGGGCTAGGAGCTGGGTCCTAAGCCCCTGTGCCCCTCTCTGCAGGATGACCGCATCACCAACATCCTGGACAGCATTATCGCACAGGTGGTGGAACGGAAGATCCAGGAGAAAGCCCTGGGGCCGGGGCTTCGAGCTGGCCCGGGTCTGCGCAAGGGCCTGGGCCTGCCCCTCTCTCCAGTGCGGCCCCGGCTGCCTCCCCCAGGGGCTTTGCTGTGGCTGCAGGAGCCCCAGCCTTGCCCTCGGCGTGGCTTCCACCTCTTCCAGGAGCACTGGAGGCAGGGCCAGGTGAGGCACCCCTCCCCTCCCCTCCCGGCCCTCTCCTCATGGCCTCCTTCCTTTCCCACCACAGCCTGTGTTGGTGTCAGGGATCCAAAGGACATTGCAGGGCAACCTGTGGGGGACAGAAGCTCTTGGGGCACTTGGAGGCCAGGTGCAGGCGCTGAGCCCCCTCGGACCTCCCCAGCCCAGCAGCCTGGGCAGCACAACATTCTGGGAGGGCTTCTCCTGGCCTGAGCGTAAGTGTCCCCAACACAGGGGAGAGGGAGCTGAGGCCAATGGCCGTTCTGTCTCCTCCTGTAGTTCGCCCAAAGTCAGACGAGGGCTCTGTCCTCCTGCTGCACCGAGCTTTGGGGGATGAGGACACCAGCAGGTGTGTATGTCACCAAGGGCCAGCCCTACCTCGGCCTGCTGGGCATGACCCCCTACCCTGACAGGGTGGAGAACCTAGCTGCCAGTCTGCCACTTCCGGAGTACTGCGCCCTCCATGGAAAACTCAACCTGGCTTCCTACCTCCCACCGGGCCTTGCCCTGCGTCCACTGGAGCCCCAGCTCTGGGCAGCCTATGGTGAGTGTCCCTCCACTCCTGCCCAGTCTCTATTTCTAACTGTTCTTTCTCTATTGCCATGCAGGTGTGAGCCCGCACCGGGGACACCTGGGGACCAAGAACCTCTGTGTGGAGGTGGCCGACCTGGTCAGCATCCTGGTGCATGCCGACACACCACTGCCTGCCTGGCACCGGGCACAGAAAGGTAGGTCCTCGGCCAGAGGCAGGAGCGGGGACCTGGGCCTGCCTGAGCGCTCTTTCCTCCTCAGACTTCCTTTCAGGCCTGGACGGGGAGGGGCTCTGGTCTCCGGGCAGCCAGGTCAGCACTGTGTGGCACGTGTTCCGGGCACAGGACGCCCAGCGCATCCGCCGCTTTCTCCAGATGGTGAGGAGGCAGCCGGGAGCCCTCCCCTTCCCCATCTCGCTCATTCCCCCTTCTCTTCTTTGAGGTGTGCCCGGCCGGGGCAGGCGCCCTGGAGCCTGGCGCCCCAGGCAGCTGCTACCTGGATGCAGGGCTGCGGCGGCGCCTGCGGGAGGAGTGGGGCGTGAGCTGCTGGACCCTGCTCCAGGCCCCCGGAGAGGCCGTGCTGGTGCCTGCAGGGGCTCCCCACCAGGTGCTTCCCAGCGGGCAGGGGCTCTGCGGGGATGAGCCTCACTGTCCATGTCCCCCCGACACAGGTGCAGGGCCTGGTGAGCACAGTCAGCGTCACTCAGCACTTCCTCTCCCCTGAGACCTCTGCCCTCTCTGCTCAGCTCTGCCACCAGGGACCCAGCCTTCCCCCTGACTGCCACCTGCTTTATGCCCAGGTGAGTGGGATGTGGGCCAGCAGGCTGGGTGTTGAAAATGCTTTGTCCTCTCTCTTTTTCCTAGATGGACTGGGCTGTGTTCCAAGCAGTGAAGGTGGCCGTGGGGACATTACAGGAGGCCAAATAGAGGGATGCTAGGTGTCTGGGATCGGGGTGGGGACAGGTAGACCAGGTGCTCAGCCCAGGCACAACTTCAGCAGGGGATGGCGCTAGGGGACTTGGGGATTTCTGGTCAACCCCACAAGCACCACTCTGGGCACAAGCAGGGCACTCTGTTCCCCTCCCCCTTAAGCCAACAACCACAGTGCCACCAAGCTCACACCTGTCCTTCTCAGGCTGGCATCTCCCCCACCCTGTGCCCCTTTTCATGGTACCAGGCCCGCACTGGGGGCAATTGACTTCCTCCAATCCCCACTCCTCCGAGACCCAGGAGACAAACAGCCCTTCCTTGGGGAAACTTGGGAATCATTCTGGCTTAAACAACACCTCCTCCTGCTGCTCACTCCCGCTGAGCCCACTCTACTGCCCCAGCTCCGTTTCTACCACCGCATCCTCACTGGGCTCACTGCAGGCATGCTGAACAAGGGGCCTCCAACCTTCTGCCCTCCTGCCAAAAGATCTGGGGAGTGTGAGGAGAGGGTGGCATCAGGAGCTGCTCAGGCTTGGCGGAGGGAGCGGCATGGGCGATGTCACTCAGCCCCTTCCCGGTCCGCCCGCTTCCCTCCTTCATGATTTCCATTAAAGTCTGTTGTTTTGTGACTGCTGCCAGTGTGGTTGGCCCTGCCCCTGCAGGCCACATGGTCCAGGGAGGGAGGGGGACATGGAAATCTGCCTTAGAGACAAATGGAGTAGGGCAGCCCGGAGCTGGGGCCCAAGGGACAGGACACCACTGCCTGCTCTTCGTCTGGGGCCTGGGGCCTTGCCTCCCACTGAGGAGACTTTGGGTGGGGTGGGGGGCTGTCCCCCAAAGATGCTCCTGAGTGCAAGAGCAGGCAAGGCAGAGTCCTGGGGCACAGCCACGAGGTGACCTCCCTGTGCAGAGACTCCCGAGCCCTACTCCACCCAGCAAGCTCCAGTCCGCCCCATCTCTCCCGTCTACCCTGACCTGGAGATCCAGAAGTATGGCCCAGAAGAGCCCTTGCCCCGCCTGTCTGCCCTTGGTGGCAGTGGCCATGGCCGACGCCAGGCCCAGCCACCCTGGGACTGAGCCTGACTGCTTCAGACAGCCGACCCCTCCTTGTCCCCGCTCCACGCCCGCAGCCTCCTGGTGGCGCTCCGCCCTCTCCCGCTTCCTTTGTGTATCTCAGCCCTACAAAGAAAAACACTCCCACTCTTGTCATACCTAATTGTTCCTGCTGTGGTTTGGGGAATTTTTTTTATTAAATAAAGTTTTTTATTATAAGGGTAATATACTTTCAGAACATTCAGAAAATAAGAAAG